TATTTTTTGAGACAGGGTGTTACTCTGTCACCCAGGCTGGAGTGCAGTGGCGCAATCTCGGCTCACTACTAAACCTCCGCCTCCCGGGTTCACGCCATTCTCCTGCCTCAGCCTCCGGAGTAGCAGGAATTACAGGCGCAAGCCACCACACCCCACTAATATTTTTGTATGTTTAGTAGAGACGGGGTTTCACTGTTGGCCAAGCTGTTGTCAAACTCCCGAACTCAGCTGATCCGCCGGCCTCGGCCTCCCAAAGTGCTGGGATTACAGGCGTGAGACACCGCGCCCGGCCTCCTACCACTAAAAATTCTTCGGAAGCACTGTTTCAAATCACGCAGAGCACTTAGAGTTTTCCCTTTTCTCAGCTACTGCGCTGTTGGGGGAAGGGGGACCTCAAGTGTTTGCAAAATAACTGTGATAATTACCTTTGTAGATAAATCTCTGAGTATAAGTTTTTGAGGTCAAGGTTCGAAATGGAACAAATTCCTTTCTACAAAGGCCAGGACCCCTTGGCCCTTCCGCCCGGTGCCTGGCTCCCCCTGACATCAGCCTCTTGGTTCGTTTGTGGAAGAGCAGCTCTATTGAGATACAACTCTTGTGATTAATTCATGTAAAATACACGGTTATGTCGGGTCATGTCACAGCAGGGGCGACCATCGCGGGTCCCACGCGCGGCCCCGGGCAGGACCAGCGTCCCGGGCCGGGGGCTGCAGGGCAGGGCAGGGCAGGGCAGGGCAGGGCAGGGCAGGGCAGGGCAGGGCGGGGCGCGGGGCTGGGGCGGGGTCTGCGGGCCGGGGGCGGGGCTGCGGGGGGCGCGGGGCTGGGGCGGGGCCGGGGTCTGCGGGCTGGGGGCGGGGCCGCGGGGGGCGTGGCCGCGGGGGCGCGCGGGGATATCCGGGGGCGGGGGCGCCGGCGCGGCGCATGCGCGCTGCATTGTTTTGACTGAAAATGCCGTCGGTTTCGAAAGCGGCGGCAGCGGCGCTGAGCGGGTCCCCCCCGCAGACTGAGAAGCCGACCCACTACAGGTCAGCGCCCGTCCGGCCTGCGGCCCCCCGCCCGCGCCCGGTGCAGCTCGGAGCCTCCCGCCGGGGCTCGCGCCGCCTCCGCCGCCCCCGCGCCCCCCGGCCTCCGCGCAGCGCCTGGGCTGGGGGGGCCACGACCCTCTGCTCTCGGCGGCCTCCGCCTGAGGTCGGAGCGCGGCGCCCATGGTCTGGGATGGCGAAGCGAGCCGCGGCGCTGTCTGTGTTTGTAGGTACCTGAAGGAGTTCAGGACGGAGCAGTGCCCCCTGTTTTCACAGCACAAGTGCGCGCAGCACCGGCCGTTCACCTGCTTCCACTGGCACTTCCTCAACCAGCGGCGCCGCAGGCCCCTCCGCAGGCGCGACGGCACCTTCAACTACAGCCCCGACGTGTACTGCTCCAAGTACAACGAAGCCACCGGCGTGTGCCCCGACGGCGACGAGTAAGCGGCCGCGAGGGGGCGCCGCTGCCTGGAACCAGGCATTGCGTGCCTCTCTGCTCCCCAGGTGTCCCTACCTGCACCGGACGACGGGGGACACAGAACGCAAGTACCACCTGCGTTACTACAAAACAGGAACCTGCATCCACGAGACAGACGCACGTGGCCACTGCGTGAAGAATGGGCTGCACTGTGCCTTCGCGCACGGCCCCCTGGACCTGCGGCCGCCCGTGTGTGACGTCAGGTGAGTGGGCATCCACGAGTGGGCACTTGGCCAGAGCTGTGACCACTGTGTCCTCGGCTTGCAGGGAGCTGCAGGCCCAGGAAGCCTTGCAGAACGGCCAGCTGGGCGGCGGGGAAGGGGTCCCGGATCTGCAGCCTGGGGTCTTGGCCAGCCAGGCCATGATTGAGAAGATCCTGAGCGAGGACCCCCGGTGGCAAGGTAACTCCACGGCCGCAGCTGAGGGCGGTGGTGCTGCTCAGGCACCGTGTGGCCCATTTTTCAGATGCCAACTTCGTGCTGGGCAGCTACAAGACGGAGCAGTGCCCGAAGCCGCCACGCCTGTGCCGCCAGGGCTATGCGTGCCCACACTACCACAATAGCCGGGACAGGCGGCGCAACCCCCGGCGGTTCCAGTACAGGTGAGCCTGCGGGACCGTGCTCAGAGGACTCCTCTGTGTCCCCCTGACACCTCCTCATCCCCAGGTCCACGCCCTGCCCCAGTGTGAAGCACGGGGATGAGTGGGGGGAACCCTCACGCTGCGATGGCGGCGACGGCTGCCAGTATTGCCACTCCCGCACGGAGCAGCAGTTCCATCCCGAGGTACGTCCCTCCAACCCCCCAGGCGTAGGGGTATCCAACCTCTTTATTTCACTTTTTTCCCCAGATCTACAAATCTACAAAATGCAACGACATGCGCCAAACCGGGTACTGCCCGCGCGGCCCCTTCTGTGCCTTTGCACACGTTGAGAGTGAGTAACCGTCCCTGTGGCAGGTTCACCTTCCTCAGAGTCTGCTGCTCCCCTGTCCTTGCAGAGAGCCTGGGGATGGTGAATGAATGGGGCTGTCACGACCTCCACCTCACGAGTCCTTCCTCCACGGGCAGCGGCCAGCCGGGAAATGTAAGTGAACGGCCTTCCCAGGACAATGCCCATTTTCCACATATGACTGTTTTTTATGTTGCAGGCCAAGCGGAGAGACTCGCCGGCCGAGGGTGGCCCTAGGGGCAGCGAGCAAGACAGCAAGCAGGTACAGGCCCCCAAGGTTTCCCACCCTCGTGCTGCGCGCTCACGGTGTTTATGTCTTTGAACAGAACCACCTGGCCGTGTTTGCAGCGGTCCACCCGCCGGCCCCCAGCGTGAGCTCCAGCGTGGCGTCCAGCCTGGCGTCCAGCGCCGGCTCCGGCAGCTCCTCCCCCACTGCGCTGCCCGCGCCCCCCGCCCGTGCCCTCCCGCTCGGCCCCGCCAGCAGCACTGTGGAGGCCGTCCTCGGTAAGTCCAGCACCGTCCTCCTTTCTCCCTGAGGGCTGTGGATGATGGGGGGCTCTGTTGACAGGTTCTGCGTTAGACCTGCATCTTAGCAATGTGAATATTGCATCCCTAGAGAAGGACCTGGAAGAGCAAGACGGCCACGACCTGGGAGCAGCAGGTGAGGGTGGGGAGGACCTGGGGCCCTGCTCCACTCCCTTCGCTGACTGGTCCGCCCCCGCCAGGTCCCAGGTCGCTGGCCGGCTCTGCACCTGTCGCCATCCCCGGCTCCCTGCCCAGAGCACCATCGCTACACTCGCCATCCTCTGCGTCCACCTCGCCGCTCGGTTCGCTGTCCCAGCCCCTCCCAGGGCCGGTGGGCTCCTCAGCCATGACGCCTCCCCAGCAGCCGCCACCCCTGCGTTCAGAGCCGGGCACACTGGGCTCTGCAGCCTCATCCTACAGCCCCCTAGGTGAGTGCCGGCTCCCTCCATGCTGGCGTTGCGGCTGGGCCGTCATCGACCGTTTCACACTCAGGTTTGAACGGTGTCCCCGGGAGCATCTGGGACTTTGTTTCCGGCAGCTTCTCCCCCAGCCCCTCCCCCATCCTGAGTGCCGGCCCCCCATCCTCTTCGAGTGCAAGTCCAAACGGAGCTGAGCTGGCCCGGGTCAGGCGGCAGCTGGACGAGGCCAAGAGGAAGATCCGGCAGTGGGAGGAGTCCTGGCAGCAGGTGAAGCAGGTGAGTGTGTGGGGGGGCCAGACAGGTGAGGGTGGGGGGTGCTGAGACGGGCCCTGGGTTTCAGGTCTGCGATGCCTGGCAGCGAGAGGCGCAGGAGGCCAAGGAGCGTGCCCGTGTGGCCGATAGCGACCGGCAGCTGGCGCTGCAGAAGAAGGAGGAGGTGGAGGCACAGGTGAAGCAGCTGCAGGAGGAGCTGGAGGGCCTGGGCGTAGCCTCCACACTGCCGGGGCTGCGGGGCTGTGGGGACATCGGCACCATTCCCCTGCCGAAGCTGCACTCGCTGCAGAGTCAGCTGCGCCTGGACCTGGAGGCGGTGGACGGCGTGAGTCCTGCTCTGGGCAGGGTGAGGGGCCACTCCTGAGCCCGTCATTGTTCTGGCCCTGCAGGTGATCTTCCAGCTCCGCGCCAAGCAGTGTGTGGCCTGCCGGGAGCGGGCCCACGGTGCTGTCCTGCGGCCCTGTCAGCACCACATCCTCTGTGAGCCGTGTGCGGCCACCGCACCTGAGTGCCCCTACTGCAAGGGCCAGCCCCTGCAGTGGTGACCTCAGCGGGGACAGCCACCTCCTGCTGGGCACCCTGGCTCCAGCGCTCCTCCTGACCACGGACATGTCGTCACTCGCTTCTGGTGCCACCGACGTGAGGACCGAGGCTGGGAGCCCTTCCTGTTACACGTTATCATGAGGCTGGGAGCCCCGCCTGCGCTTGGCCTGACAGCCTTTCCTGTCACACGTTGTCACCTATCTAGTCCTACCGACGGTTTCAAGGTATTTTCCTCAAAAACCTTAAATGCAAACCCACAGAACCCGCCTGCCTGTCCCTGAGGGGCCTGGTGCCTCCGGGATCCACGCGGCGCTGTGATCACAGCAGTTTGTGGTCCTGACACTACTGTGACTAGGCCACTGGGAGCTGGGGTCTTTCAAAGCACTTTGTAAACCGAGGAATTTAGTTAGAGGTTATAAATTGCTCTAAGCTGCTTTCTGTTTTTTTTTAATATGCGATAATATGAAGCTTTATATGTGTACTGTGAACTTAAATATTTCATATCAGTTTATTGTCAATTCATAGTATGCTAAATATATTAGATTTCATATTCTGAAACTAGTACTTATGAAATGAGTGTTTATCTAGTAGTAAGACCTAGGATTTTTACATTTTCCAATTAAGTGCAAATAGTATTTATAAGCAGAGTGATTATGGATTGAGATGTTTTTAACTTGATGGAAGGAGCTAGTTTTCCTGAGCCTGTGTGTGCACCAGGCACTGGGGCTGATGTTCCAGCCTCGTGGCGTGGGAGCAGGAGAGCTCCGTCCTGCATTTCTGTGGTCCGTGGCCGCTGTTTCTGTGCGCCTGCGCCTCGGAGAGCAAGTGAAGGAGCATCATGGGTTTTGTTTTCTCCCTTAACCCTCTGAAAGACAGTTTGATACTAACAAAAAACGCAGCAGAGGGGATCCGACGTCAGAGCTTTTAGAATTACTTTTTTAAGCAGCTGTCTTCTGGCTGGGTGCGGTGGCTCATGCCTGTGATCCCAGCACTTTGGGAGGCGGGTGGATCACCTAAGGTCAGGAGTTCAAGACCAGCCTGGCCAACATGGTGCAACCCCGTCTTAGTAAAAATACAAAAATTGGCCTGGCGTGAGAGCGGGCACCTGTAGTCCCAGCTACTCGGGAGGCTGAGGCAGGAGAATCGCTTGAACCTGGGAGGCAGAGGTTGCAGTGAGCCGAGATCGCGCCACCGCACTCCAGCCCGGGTGACAGAGCGAGACTCTGGCTCAAAAAAAAAAAAAAAAAGCTGTTTTCTGATTACTCAGAGCTGTCCTAGGCAATGGTGCTTTGTAGCTCCTTGGAGATGTCGCTGGGCGTCCTGGCAGGGGTCAGGCAGTGAACTGGGAGAGTGGTTGCCTCCCCAGCACCCGTGACCACCCTGGTCCTGCTCGTGTGGGAGATGCTCGGGCCGTGTGTGCGCCAGGGTCCGGGGTGCCGGGTGTATGTGGCAGTCACCTGACCCGCGCTGCCAGTTATCATCGGAGCTCATCCATGTGGCCAGTGAGGTCACAGGAGAGGACCCGGCCACAGCCTCTCAGTGGCCTGGAGCACACGGGGGAAGCGACCCCCCCCAGGTCCCGGCTCTGCTGTGGTCCCCTGTCCCGTCTGCCCCTGGAGCGACAGTGTGGTTTCGGCCGCAGCAGAAACGTGACTGAGAACGCATCCCCGCGATGACCTGACCCTTCTGCTCAGGGCTGGGACTGTCCCTAGGAGTTGAGCAGGAACAGGCATCTGTGGTTTACGGCGACCTGGCTCTCCGCGGGCCACGTGGGTGGTGAGGGCACACGAGTGGGAAGCGGCACCGACGTGTTTCTCCCCGACCGTGGCTTTGCCAAAGACTTTTAATAGCATTTTTTAAGTGCAAAACGTCTAGGTAAAAATCTTTATCATCAGTGACCAAATTAGAATGTATTTAATATAGTAGGTGGTTTAAGAACTGTTTTAACGTAAGACAAACTGATAGCAACATTCTGTTGTTTTAAAGGAAGTGGGTCCGTGACATTCTGCAGCTAGTCCACTACTCCAAGGTAACTATCGACTTGGTTTCAGTGAATCTATTTTGTTTTTAACTACAGTGATTTATTAGCTCAGTATCTAGAAATTACGTATATTTTGTGCTACTGTCATCGATGTGTAAACTCTGTTTTTATTTGTATTTATGCACTTGGTTCCCATTTGGAGCCTCTGGTCTTTTCTGGGATAAGTGGTGTCTGCCGAGACATCTCCCGGTTGTCAGTGGTCAGGAGCAGCTGAGCTCTAGTCTGCCAGCTGCTCTGCTCTTTCTGGGAAGGAGGTGGCGCCCGCCCCTCAGGGTGTCTCCAGGGCTCAGCTTCCGGGGTGGTAGAGCTGGGGAGCCCCAGGGGTGGGGGGACAGCTGGGAGATGGAGGTGGCACCTGCTCCCCTAGATCAGTACTGGCTCTGAGGACAGGTGAGCAGTGGGAAGACCAAAGAATGGCTGGCAGCGCTGCCAGGGTTGGAAATGGGGGCAAGATCCTGGGGCTGTGTGCCCTGGGGCCTCCCTCACCTGTCTTGGTGGCCATGGCCTCAGGGATGGCTCCTAGGTGGCTGAGGCACAGCAGTGGCTGGAAGGTGCCCCGTGGAGGCTGAGGTGGAGGCGCGCCCAGCAGCTCCCCCCTGTGGCCATGGCGGGCACGGGGCGTAGGAGCTGGCTGGCGGCCGGCTCTGCATGTTCTTGTTGCCTGTCGTCTGTAACTCTAGTGTTCGACATTCGCCGTGATACAGTGGTGTCACGACGTGTGTAACTGTGGTCAGCAGACCTTGTTCCGCGTGGACGCCTCAAGTGGATTAATTTCTGGAAGCCTCAATCTGTATGTTTGAGTATTTACATGAGAATGTTATTTGAATGGAATTTTCTTAACCCAGAAGGTAGTATTTATAATCATTTACTTGTAGCGAACTGTTTAAAGTTAACACTTGTTTAAATTTTTTTACACTATAGCATTTATGCAATGGTTTACAGAATTCATGGAGTTATTTTTATCAGTATGGGAATTAATTAAAACCTTGAATCTTTGTTTTGTCTGCTTCTCTGAGCACAAGCCTGGT